TCAGACTACTGCACTAGCAGTGAGCAAAGCTCTGTGGGAATGGGACCCACCAAACCAGGCACAGGATATAATCTCCTGGTGTGCCATTTGCTAAGACCATTGGAAAAGTGCAGTATTTGAGCAGGAGTGTCTTGTTTTTCCAGGTACAGTCTGTCACGGCTTCCCTTGTCTAGGAAAGGGAAATCCCCTGACCTCTTACACTTCCTGGGTAAGGCAATGCCCTGCCTTGCTTCGGCTCACCCTCTGTGGGCTGCACGCACTGTCCAACCAGTCCCAGTGAGATGAACCAGGTACCTCAGCTGGAAATGCAGAAATCACCCATTTTCTGCATCAGTCACACTGGGAGCTGCAGACCGGAGCTGTTCCTATTTGCCCATCCTCTCCCTGCTTTCTTTACCTCTGAGGTTGGATTCTCCCTGTGGGATCCTGCAATCCTTCTGCCCCAAAAAACTATTATAGCAGGAGGGAACCTGTTCCTGCTCACTCTTTGCCTTCTCCTTCTCATCCTAGACAGCCTGACCGTGCCCTAGTTTTCAGAGGAGTGATTGATTCTGGGGTGCGGAGCAGGATGAGGAAACTCAGGCTCAGAGAGGGATTTCCACCTAATGTGCCTGGAAACCATGGGTAGCTACCCAATAAGGCCTTTCTATGTTCAGAAGGTCATGGACCAGGAGTGTTGGTATCGGAGCTTTGTAGAGACAGTTTTGACCCCTGTACTTAGAGCAGAGGGGTGTGTTTGCCATGGAGAGTGTGTGTGGGCAGCTGTGTGTAAGCCTGTGTGAGTTCTGTGTATGTTCCTGTGTGAATATATGTGTGTGCTCCTTCATGGACACAGCATGCATGTAGTGGGCATAGCAAGGCAGAGAGAAATCAGGAGACTAGGGGCACATTGCCCAGTAGGAAGATAGTATCTTCCTACTGGGCAGGACTTGAGGTGTGCAAAGGTGTGCATGAGTACTGCAAAAGCAGTTCAAAGAGCAGAGAGGTGGGGCCAGAATAAATATGTTGCAGAAAGGCAGTCATCAGGGAGGAAAGTGAGGATTCCCTGCCAAAATGCCTGAGGGCTTCCCTGCCTACCACAGCCCTCTGTGTTCTTAAATCCTCCTGTCTGAACAGAGGCCAGACTCTGGTTTCCCCCACAGCCTGTCTGTGTCTGTCCTCTGCAAAGCCATGTGGCTCTACCTGGCGGTTTTCGTGGGCCTGTACTACCTTCTGCACTGGTACCGGGAGAGGCAGGTGCTGAGCCACCTGAGAGATAAGTATGTGTTCATCACGGGCTGTGACTCTGGCTTCGGGAAACTGCTGGCCAGACAGCTGGATGCACGAGGCTTGCGGGTGCTGGCTGCATGTCTGACGGAGAAAGGAGCCGAGCAGCTGAGGGGCCAGACTTCAGACAGGCTGGAGACGGTGACCCTGGATGTTACCAAGACAGAGAGCGTTGCTGCAGCCGCCCAGTGGGTGAAGGAGTGCGTGAGAGACAAAGGTAACCACCCAGGTTTGTCAAGTCTGTCTGTGAGTGATGCTCTCTCATCTTCCCACTGTCCCAGGACTCTGGGGCCTGGTGAATAATGCTGGCATCTCCTTGCCCACGGCTCCCAATGAGTTGCTCACCAAGCAGGACTTCGTGACCATACTGGACGTGAACTTGTTGGGGGTGATTGATGTGACTCTGAGCCTGCTGCCCTTAGTGAGGAGGGCCAGGGGCCGTGTGGTCAACGTCTCCAGTGTCATGGGCCGGGTGTCACTTTTTGGTGGAGGCTACTGCATCTCCAAGTATGGCGTGGAAGCCTTCTCTGACTCCCTCAGGTATGGGTCTGGGATGGGGCCCACCCTAGTCTAAGTTTTTCCCCTCTGCTTCTCTGTCTTGCAGGAGGGAACTCTCCTACTTTGGGGTGAAGGTGGCTATGATTGAACCTGGCTATTTCAAGACTGCTGTGACCAGTAAGGAGAGATTCTTAAAGAGCTTCCTGGAGATTTGGGACCGGTCCAGTCCAGAGGTCAAGGAGGCCTATGGCGAGAAGTTTGTTGCAGACTGTGAGTAAGCTGTGGACAGTGGGGAGAGAAGCAATATACATGGATTGTTTCTGATTCTTAACAGATAAGAAATCAGCTGAACAAATGGAGCAGAAGTGCACACAGGATCTGTCGTTGGTGACCAACTGCATGGAGCATGCGCTGATTGCCTGCCACCCCCGTACTCGCTACTCAGCTGGCTGGGATGCCAAGCTTCTCTACCTCCCCATGAGCTACATGCCCACCTTCCTGGTGGATGCCATTATGTACTGGGTCTCTCCAAGCCCGGCCAAGGCTCTATGAAGCTAAGGTTGGATGCATGGTTGCATGGATTTGGGGTGTGCTATGAGGGGTGGTGTATCCTTGGGAGAGATATAAAGTGGAGGGAGGGAGCCGTCCGGTCAGTAGGGCACCAATCCCACCTCCTTCATTACCTCCTGGCCATGATTCTCCTGGGAGATAATTCTGCTCTCTGGAGATGTTGGTAGGAAAGTTTCAAGTTACGCAGCTGAGAAACAGGGACCAAATAGTGCTCCTGGGTGCATTGTCACCGTGGGTGGCCACTCAAGGGTCCAAGCCTCTAGGGCCATCCTTGGGCTAACAACTGGGGTGGGTGTGAGCAGGTGGAAGGAGCCTCAGCCCATGCCATTACCTCCTGCTTCCTTATCAGGCTGTGTGTTAATTCTGGGCCAGTCTACACCCTCCCACGGGGTGGAAATGGCCTGGAGGATGTGAGGGCACCCCTCCTCTGAAGATCCCTGTACACGTGGTGTTGGGACTGGAACCATTATGCGGCCCCATAGGCCTCAGGAGTCATCCCAGAAGCAGTGGCTGGGAGGTGGTGTCCTAAGTAAGGATCTGTGCAGAGGACAAATAAATCAGTTTTTGATTTGTCTTGAAAGCATGGACTTCCTTTGACTCTTTTGATGTTGA